TTTCTCTGGGATCAGCTCTGGCCAGAGGGATGTTAGTGAAAGCCAGGCCATGGTCTCTGGGGTCTTGGTTCAAGTGTAGAGGCTGCAGAGGTGGGAGAAGTACAGAGAAGAAACCCCAGTCAGAGTCCCCGAAGGCAGGCAGCCTGTTAGGGGGAGCCCAGGTGGGAAATCACTCAGCCACAGAAGAGCCTCTACTGACCCCAGGAGGTCAGACACCATCAGGAATTTCCCAGGGCCCTTTGCCTTGGGTCAGAGTTAGCAGGGCCACCGGGCCTGAGGGCCTGAGGAGTTTGAAGAAACCTGGCTTTGGCCTGAGTAGCTTGGGGGCAGGGAAGGTGGCACGGAGGAAGGGGACTCGAACCTGTGATGGCTGGAAGTCCTCTGGGTAGTGTGGCCGGACCTGGGTCCCACCGGGGAGTGGCAGCCTCCTCATCACCCGCCTGCCCCGGCAGCCCTGACATTGGGGAACAAAAGCATTCGGTTCCTGTAGCAACGGCGGCTCCAGCTGCTGCAAAGTTCCGGGGAGGCGGGCGGAGGGCGGCTGAGTCACCGCCCCCTCCCCCGCCGCCCGCGCGGCACCGCCCCCAGGGGCCGAGGGCTGCCCCTTGTCCCCCTTCCAGTTCTGCCCGCGTTTTCCTCCTTAAGGAGGAACCCCCTCCCCTAAGAGAGCGACCCTCTCTGGCAGTCGGAGCGGGAGGACTGCACAGAGGGGGTCGCTCCCTCCCCTCGGCCCAGTCCCCAGCTCCGGAGGCAGGATGGAGGGTGTGCGTCCCCCAGGGCGACAGAGCTCTAGGAGAGCGGCTCCTGAGGACCCTGTCCTTGGGTCCGAGCGCTGGCAGAGGACCCAAAGCCACCGAGTGGGGGTCACCGCCTGCGTGGCGGCCTGGGCAGGTCGGGCGGCGAGCGCCGGGGAGGCGGAGGGTGAGTGACGGGCGGGCGAATTGGAGCTGCCAGGTGGATAAACGCGACGGATGTGCGCGTCGCCGCGCCCCTTCCCCCGGCCCGCCCCTCCCCCGCCACCCAGCGTGAATGGGAGTCATCCTGGGAATCCCGGACCGGCCCTGGGCCTGAGACACCCCTCTCCCGCTGCTCTGCCCCTTACCCCACAGTCTTGCCTTGGCCCTTTCAGCTGCTGAAAGCTTTGAATTCCTTTATTGGTGCAGAAGGGAAGCTGGGGAGCCCTGAGGGGTGGAAAGAAAGGGGACTTGAGTGTGTTTGGGCAGAGTGAGATTCTTGGGTTTGCTGGGGTCAGGGGCATGTGGTGAAGGCAGCCCCCAGCCCCCTAGAGGAGGGGCCTTGGTAGGGTTAAAAGTGAGAGGGAGACTACTTCAGCCAGCTCCGCACCCATCTCTGAGGCAGGAGGCCTTTTGATCCTCCTCTCTATCAGCCACCTCTGGCCCAGGAAGTTCTTCCTCAGAGCTGACTTTAGTACCTCTCCTATCTAACTCTTGTGCAGGGATGGGTCTGTGGTCTTCCTGGGTTTGGAGGTAGCCAGCCACTTATGGTTCAACCCAAAGAGCCTTCCCAGAGGCAGTGCCCTGTACCTCAGCAGGCAAGAGGGCAGCGTTTATGAGGTCCTGAAAAGACAGAGAGGAGACAGGGCTGTGAGCTAGGCTCTGTGCTGGGAACTTGTTGGGAGGCTGATGAGGTGTCTGCCATCCCCAGGGCAAGGCTCATGGTCTGCATTGCACAGAGAGGGAAACAGGCTCAGGGGGGTTAATCATGACTAAGAGCCACTTGGGCTGCCTGTGAGGCAAGGATCATCCTTCTAGGTCCCCTTCCCGGGTGGCTCAGGGAGAGGCCTCTGGGTCATCAGTGCCCCCAGGAGGACAGGCCTGGCTATACACAGGCAGGAGGGTCTTCAATGAACCAGTGGCTGTCTGTGACCCAGCTTGGAATTGGGTCTTTGCCTTATTTTGAATGGTGGGAAGTAATATAAAAAGGCGCCCCAAAAGGTCTTATGTCATAGCCGGCACAGTGAGGGTTACGCATGTCCAGGACGAAATCCCAGAATGAGCGTGAAGGTGTCTGAAGGAGACTGAGGGGAGGAGGGGGGTTGGATTGGGTTAAAAGTGACTCCATTCTGGAGAAGCCAGCCTGTGGCTCTGAAGGATGTGGACCTTGTGCTTCTTGATGGGGCGGGGCTGTGGAGTAGGGAGCAGCAGCCTAGGAGCAGGGTAGGGGAGGGAGATCCAGCTTCAGACATGCAAAGGAAGACCCCGCAGAGGATCCTGCCTGACACTTAGCTGTCATATGCTGAGCCTCAGAGGGCCAGATACTCATGTGTGTTCTCAGTCGAGAATGCGTGTGCACCTCTGTGCATGTGTACAAGTGTAAGCCTCTACACCCCTGTGTGTGCGTGTTAACTCCTGAGTGTGTGTGACAGCATGAATCTGTGGGTTTCACCTGTGTGCATGTCCGTGTACATATGTATCCATTCATATGCAGAACTCCTGTGAACATCTGTGCCCTCATGCTTTGGTGTGTGTGTCCTCAGGGCACAAGGGTGTTCAAACCCATGTGTGTTGGTGTGTATGTGAGGGGAGGTTCCCTGAGCTGCTGTAAGTGGGGGAGGGGAGGCCGGTTATAATGAGCCCCTACCTCCCCTCCACTGAGCCGCAGCCATGGCCTGAATTTTGCGGCTTAAAAATAATTGGGGGCAGCAGGGGGATTGGATGTCACTCATCATCAGCCGCTGGCTTGGCTAGTGCCGCAGCAGGTGGGGCGAGCTGAGCAGTGTGGGACAGGCATGATGTAGGGTGGGAAAGACCAGGGGTCTGATCCCTTTTTCAGCTCTGAGGAGGAGGGTGGGTGGTTGGGGGGAGAGGCACAGCCTGTCTGGCTTCCGCCGAATAACTCCATGTGGGTCTTGGGAGGAGGGTGGGGTGGCTCCTCTGCAGTGAGTAGGTCTGCCTGGAGCTACTCCACCATCTCCCCCAGCCCCTGTATGGCTGGGAGGGGAAGATGCTTGCTTGGGCCTGGCTTGGAGGTGCAGCATGAAGGGATGTGGGATCTGGAGCAGTGGGGAGCTCCATGGATGCTGCACAGGGACTGGAAAGTTGGGGTTCTAAATTCTGTCCCCCCTCTGCCTGCTGTTTAGACTCCTGAAGACCCAAGGGGAAGTCTGTTCCCTGGGAGCAACTGTGTCTTGGGAGAATCTAGTCATACCTGTGAATTGTCCTGTGTTTCTGATTCAGTCCCCAGAGCTAATAGCTGGTCCATCTGGCCTGAAGCCTGAGCAGCAAGCCTAGGGAAGGAGCAGAGGCTACTGGTGGAGGGAGACAGGCCTGGGCTGGGCCTCAGATCCTGGGCTTGCGTCCTCTGTGGCCACCTTTGTGTGATCTGGAGCGGGTTGTCTCCCTTTTCCTAGCCCCATCTTTTCTCCTCTGATGAGGACCAGCTGGGCTCTAGGGGGCCCATGCAGTGCTGTGAGCTATCCTGTGGCATGCAGGAGGGAGGCCGCTTGGATTACTTGGGGGGTAGGATTGGAAGTGGGGCTGATTCAGACCACGCGCTAGGTTCCATTTTCTGGGCAGTTGGGTAGAGGTTGCGCAGGCTGTGGGCAGTGACACAGCCCTGGCCTGGTGGGTGGGAGGGCACCTGCAGCTCCCCCCATCCTCAGCCCTTACCCACTCTGGCCTGACTGCTCTGTGTGTCTGTATGGGTCGGGCTTGGGTCCTAGGTGCCCACCCACACCTGGAGTACATTCACACCTGTTGGGAGCTCAGCTTAGGGCAGCACTTTAAGGGAAGGTAGAAAGCAACAAGCTTGGGTCCCCACTCTTAGGAACTGGAAGACCCATAAGCTGAATGAACTAGCCTTGGGGAAACAGTATAGGAGAGAGGTCACGACTGGCTGGTGGCTTCACAGGTGGGTAGTGGGGGGTGGGGTAGCAGGCCCTGAACCAGGCCTTGGAAGATAATCCCATGGAGCTGGAGGGGAAGAGGGAAGTAAGAGGGGGAATTTCTGCACCCATTTTACAGATGAGAAAACTGAGACTCATGAGGGTCACCCACCAGCAGGTGGCTGGCTGGGTTGGGGCTCAAGCCCAATGTCCCCTTACTCGGTGCCTCTCCCCCTTATTCCAACCAGGAAATCCACAGCAGTGATACATGTGACGTCCACACTGACAGTGCCCTCCTGTGGGCATGGCTCAGGTTGTGCGCAGTTCCTGGCACACTGGCTGTAACTCCGCCCCTTTCTCTCCCTCTCAGTAAAGCAAGTGAGTGAGAATGACATTGTTCCAGGAATAACCTCAAATTGCTCTAATTTATAAAAAAGCAAATCATAGTCAAACATCACCACTTTGACAATTACCACAGGATTACGCGGTGACATGCCTCACAGCTGATCACGACACACGGGGATGGAGAGCAAGAGTTATGGAGAATACAGGTTGGATGGTGAGGCTGGGGCTGGATCTGAATGCAAGGCGAATATGCTTGTAGTTGATGGGCTGACTCTGAGGAAACAGAACGATGGCAACAACAACTACTGTTTCTTCAGGGCTCACAAGATTCCAGGCACTCTCGCGAGTCCTTTCCCTTACTTATTTCACCCTTGTAGGAAACTTGTGCGATAGGTCCTATCATTGGTCCATTTTACAGGTAAGGAAACTGAGGCTCAGAGAGGTCAAGTCCCTTGTCTAAGTTCACACAGGTGGACCCAGGTGACACTTCAAAGACCAGGGTCTTAACTTATGAGGCCCACTCCCGCAGCTCACCATAGAAGGTTCAGAGCCCATGCTGGCTGTGCTGGGGGCCCGCTGACCACTGTCTCTCTCCACAGGGCAAGGGACATAGGATGACCCCAGCCTGTCCCCTCTTACTGTCTGTGATTCTGTCCCTGCGCCTGGCCACCGCCTTCGACCCCGCCCCCAGTGCCTGCTCTGCCCTGGCCTCGGGTGTGCTCTACGGGGCCTTCTCGCTGCAGGACCTCTTTCCTACCATCGCCTCGGGCTGCTCCTGGACCCTGGAGAACCCTGACCCCACCAAGTACTCCCTCTACCTGCGCTTCAACCGCCAGGAGCAGGTGTGCGCACACTTTGCCCCCCGCCTGCTGCCCCTGGACCACTACCTGGTCAACTTTACCTGCCTGCGGCCTAGCCCCGAGGAGGCGGTGGCCCAGGCGGAGTCAGAGGTGGGGCGGCCAGAAGAGGAGGAGGCAGAGGCGGCAGCGGGGTTGGAGCTGTGCAGCGGCTCAGGCCCCTTTACCTTCCTGCACTTCGACAAGAACTTCGTGCAGCTGTGCCTGTCGGCTGAGCCCTCCGAGGCCCCGCGCCTGCTGGCGCCCGCTGCCCTAGCCTTCCGCTTTGTCGAGGTCTTGCTCATCAACAACAACAACTCTAGCCAATTCACCTGTGGTGTGCTCTGCCGCTGGAGTGAGGAGTGTGGCCGCGCTGCCGGCAGGGCCTGCGGCTTTGCTCAGCCAGGCTGCAGCTGCCCTGGAGAGGCGGGGGCCGGCTCCACCACCACCACATCTCCAGGCCCTCCTGCTGCCCACACCCTGTCCAATGCCCTGGTGCCCGGGGGCCCAGCCCCACCTGCTGAGGCCGATTTGCACTCGGGGAGCAGCAATGATCTGTTCACAACCGAGATGAGATATGGTGAGTCTCAGCAGGGCCTGGGTGGGGCGGGGGCTGAGCCCCTGCCACCACCTCCGTGTTCCAGGTGAGGAGCCGGAAGAGGAACCGAAAGTGAAAACCCAGTGGCCGAGGTCTGCAGATGAGCCTGGGCTATACATGGCGCAGACAGGTAACTCGGGCCCGCCTCCCTTCCTCTGCGGCCCCCTGCCGCCGACGCTGTCCCTCTCTCGTAGGCGACCCGGCGGCTGAGGAGTGGTCCCCGTGGAGCGTGTGTTCCCTGACGTGTGGGCAGGGTCTGCAGGTGCGGACCCGCTCCTGTGTGTCCTCCCCCTATGGGACCCTGTGCAGCGGGCCCCTGCGGGAGACCAGGCCCTGCAACAATTCAGCCACCTGCCCAGGTAGGCCCATCCTCCTCCCCACCCCACCTGCCACAGCCACCCCTGCTTGTGTCTCCCCATGCAGTGGAAGGCCAGTGGTTAGAATGGGGTCCCTGGGGCCCATGCTCCACGTCCTGTGCCAATGGGACCCAACAGCGCAGCCGGAAGTGCAGCGTGGCGGGCCCAGCCTGGGCCACATGCACGGGTGCCCTCACTGACACCCGGGAGTGCAGCAACCTCGAGTGCCCGGGTGAGTGCTTGGCACAGTGGTGGCAAGTTGCAGGGCCCACTCATATGCCTCACCTCTCCCACAGCCACTGATAGCAAGTGGGGGCCATGGAATGCGTGGAGCCTGTGCTCTAAGACGTGTGACACAGGCTGGCAGCGCCGCTTCCGCATGTGCCAGGCCACGGGCACGCAGGGCTACCCCTGCGAGGGCACCGGAGAGGAGGTGAAGCCTTGTAGTGAGAAGAGGTGTCCAGGTACTGCCCTAATGACCCTGGGGGCTGGGGGCGACCCAGCTGAACCTTACCCCTGCACCCACAGCCTTCCATGAGATGTGCAGGGATGAGTACGTGATGCTGATGACGTGGAAGAAGGCAGCTGCTGGCGAGATCATCTACAACAAGTGCCCCCCGAATGCCTCAGGTAAGGGGCAGGTGGCTTTCCCCACCACCACCCATGCCCAGACCTCTGTCCTATTGCCCTGCAGGGTCTGCCAGCCGCCGCTGTCTCCTCAGTGCCCAAGGCGTGGCGTACTGGGGGCTGCCCAGCTTTGCTCGCTGCATCTCCCATGAGTACCGCTACCTGTATCTGTCAGTGAGTGCACCCTGCTGGGCTGGGGCACAGCATTCAGTGACTGTGGCCCCCTCATCACCTACAGCTTAGGGAGCACCTGGCCAAGGGGCAGCGCATGCTGGCAGGCGAGGGCATGTCGCAGGTGGTGCGCAGCCTGCAGGAGCTACTGGCCCGGCGCACCTACTATAGTGGGGACCTGCTCTTCTCTGTGGACATTCTGAGGAATGTCACTGACACCTTTAAGAGGGCCACCTACGTGCCCTCGGCTGATGATGTGCAGGTACTGCCTAGGAGGAAGGAGGGCGGAGGGTGGGACCCCCTGCCACTCATTGCTCTCTCCTCAGCGCTTCTTCCAGGTGGTGAGCTTCATGGTGGATGCGGAAAACAAGGAGAAGTGGGACGATGCTCAGCAGGTGCGGGGCACAGCTGCCAGCTTCTCCTCCCGGCCTTGGACCCTTACACACTTTCTGTCCCCAGGTGTCCCCTGGCTCTGTGCACCTGCTCCGTGTCGTGGAGGACTTCATTCACCTGGTGGGCGATGCTCTCAAGGCCTTCCAGAGCTCTCTGATTGTCACAGATAATCTAGGTAGAAGGAGTCAGGCAAGGGTGGGGGTCCTGGTCTGTCTCTGTCCACCCTCCTCCCACTGCAGTGATCAGCATTCAGCGAGAGCCCGTCTCAGCTGTGTCCAGTGACATCACGTTCCCCATGCGGGGCCGCCGGGGCATGAAGGACTGGGTGCGGCACTCAGAGGACCGCCTCTTCCTGCCCAAGGAGGTGCTCAGCCTCTCCTCCCCAGGGAAGCCAGCCACATCTGGGGCAGCAGGCAGCCCTGGCAGGGGGAGGGGCCCAGGAACGGTGCCTCCTGGCCCAGGCCACTCCCACCAGCGCCTCCTCCCAGCAGACCCTGATGAGTCCTCCTACTTTGTGATCGGTGCTGTACTCTACCGCACCCTTGGCCTCATCCTGCCGCCTCCCAGGTGAGTCCTGGGGATGGGTGGCTGGGGCTGCTGGCAGGAGCTGACTTCGGTACCTGTCCCGCAGGCCCCCGCTGGCCGTCACATCCCGGGTGATGACAGTGACTGTGCGCCCCCCTACCCAGCCTCCAGCTGAGCCCCTCATCACTGTGGAGCTCTCCTACATCATCAATGTGAGTGGAGATCCATGCAGAGACCTTGGGTGCCTAGACTGCACTCATGTCTTTTGCTCCCCAGGGGACCACGGATCCCCATTGCGCCAGCTGGGACTACTCCAGAGCGTGAGTTGGGTGGCTCCTCTGGGTGAGGAAGGCTGGGGCTCACTGAATCTCTCCCCTACCCAAGAGATGCCAGCTCAGGAGACTGGGACACTGAAAATTGCCAGACCCTGGAGACCCAGGCAGCTCACACCCGCTGCCAGTGCCAGCACCTGTCCACCTTTGCTGTACTAGCCCAGCCGCCCAAGGACCTGGTGAGTGGAACAGAGGTGCCTGGGCTGAATAAAACCCATCTGACTGTCTGCCCATCTTCCCCAGACCCTGGAGCTGGCGGGCTCCCCCTCGGTCCCCCTGGTGATCGGCTGTGCAGTGTCGTGCATGGCGCTGCTCACCCTGCTCGCCATCTATGCCGCCTTTTGGAGGTAGGTCTGACACCTGGCTCTTGTGGCTGGGGCGCCTCTGTCCCTGCCTGCTGTGCCCCGGCAGGTTCATAAAATCTGAACGCTCCATCATCTTGCTGAACTTCTGCCTGTCCATCTTGGCATCCAACATCCTGATCCTCGTGGGCCAGTCCCGGGTGCTGAGCAAGGCAGGTGCAGACTTCCAGGGCTGCCAGGGGTGGGGCCACTCCCTCCCATTCCCTCTCCCTGCAGGGCGTGTGCACCATGACGGCTGCCTTCCTGCACTTCTTCTTTCTCTCCTCCTTTTGCTGGGTGCTTACCGAGGCCTGGCAGTCCTACCTGGCTGTCATTGGGCGGATGCGCACCCGCCTCGTTCGCAAGCGCTTCCTCTGCCTGGGCTGGGGTGAGCAGGGCCAGTGCTGGACTCTGCTGCTGACCATCTCACTCTGGCACCCCTGCTCCCCCAGGTCTGCCTGCCCTGGTGGTGGCCGTGTCTGTTGGCTTTACCCGAACGAAAGGATACGGTACATCCAGCTAGTACGTGGGCCTCCCGTGGTGGGTGGTAGCGGGTGTCTGACACCCTTCTTCTCCCCCACCCCAGCTGCTGGCTCTCCCTGGAGGGCGGCCTGCTCTACGCCTTTGTGGGCCCTGCAGCCGTCATTGTCCTGGTATGTGCCCGTTCAGCATCTTGGAAGGGGCAGTCTCCCCCACTCCACTCTACTGGGCCCCCAGGTGAACATGCTCATCGGAATCATCGTCTTCAACAAGCTCATGGCACGTGATGGCATCTCCGACAAATCCAAGAAGCAGAGGGCCGGGTAAGGGGGGGGCCTCTGAGACTTGGCCTTTCCACTCTGATGGGCTCTGCCACTGTCCCCTCAGGGCCTCACTCTGGAGCTCCTGCGTGGTGCTGCCCCTGCTGGCGCTCACCTGGATGTCTGCCGTCCTGGCTATGACAGACCGCCGTTCCGTCCTCTTCCAGGCCCTCTTTGCTGTCTTCAACTCCGCGCAGGGCTTTGTCATCACTGCTGTGCACTGCTTCCTGCGCCGAGAGGTGGGGCTGGGCCTCTCCCGCCTGTGTGTGCCCCTCAGGCCCAGCAGGCGCCCTCTGTCCCCAGGTCCAGGATGTGGTGAAGTGCCAGATGGGGGTGTGCCGGGCTGATGAGAGCGAAGACTCCCCTGACTCGTGTAAGAACGGGCAGCTGCAGATCCTGGTGAGTTAGGGGCCTGGGCAGGGCCTGGGCAGCTGCCCACCTGCCCCTCCCTTTCTGCCTATAGTCAGACTTTGAAAAGGATGTGGATCTGGCTTGTCAAACAGGTGAGTGTGCCGTGGCAGAACTGAGAATGGTCACTCACCCCCTCCCTCCCACTCCTGCCCCCAGTGCTGTTCAAGGAGGTCAACACTTGCAACCCGTCCACCATCACGGGCACACTATCCCGCCTGTCCCTGGATGAGGATGAGGAGCCCAAGTCCTGCCTCGTGGGCCCTGAGGGCAGCCTCAGCTTCTCACCACTGCCTGGGAATATCCTGGTGCCCATGGCAGCCTCACCAGGGCTGGGGGAGCCTCCGCCCCCACAGGAGGCCAACCCTGTTTACATGTGTGGGGAGGGTGGCCTGCGGCAGCTGGACCTCACATGGCTGCGGCCCACTGAGCCAGGCTCTGAGGGAGACTACATGGTGCTGCCCCGGCGGACTTTGAGCCTGCAGCCTGGCGGTGGGGGTGGAGGTGGTGAGGATGCCCCCAGGGCCCGGCCGGAGGGGACCCCCCGGCGAGCTGCCAAGACAGTGGCCCACACTGAAGGCTACCCCAGCTTCCTGTCCGTGGACCACTCGGGCCTGGGGCTGGGCCCTGCCTATGGATCTCTCCAGAATCCCTATGGAATGACCTTCCAACCGCCACCGCCGACACCCAGCGCCCGCCAAGTGCCCGAGCCAGGGGAGCGCAGCCGGACCATGCCTCGCACCGTGCCCGGCTCTACCATGAAGATGGGCTCCCTGGAGGTGAGGGGCTGTAGGGAATGGGGTGTGTGTCTTCCTCCATTGCCTCCTTGTTGCTCCTTCCCAGCGAAAGAAATTACGGTATTCAGACCTGGACTTTGAGGTAAGGGCCATGTGTGTGCTGGGCGGTGGGACGGAGCGACCCTCTGATGCCCTGTGGCCCCTAGAAGGTGATGCACACCCGGAAACGGCATTCAGAACTCTACCACGAGCTCAACCAGAAGTTCCACACTTTCGACCGCTACCGCAGCCAGTCCACGGCCAAGGTGAGGGCTCCTCCCGTGGCTGCCCCTGCCCTCATCTCCACGGCCCCTCCCGCTCCCTCCACAGGATAAGCCCAGCCCTGGGGAGCGCCCCAGCTTGTCCCAACATCGGCGCCATCAGAGCTGGAGCACCTTCAAATCTATGACACTGGGCTCGCTGCCCCCCAAGCCCCGAGAACGGCTGACTCTGCACCGGGCAGCAGCCTGGGAGCCCACAGAACCACCGGATGGTGACTTCCAGACAGAGGTGTGAGTGCCACGCTGGACTGCCCACTGCATATAAATATATATATCTCTCTATTTTCACACTCCACTTTGGAACTACCCAGGAGCCAGCGCCCTCTCCCCTCTCCCGAGGGCTGGGCAGGGAGGCGCCGTGGACTCAGCCAGGCTGGGGGAGCCGGACATGGCTTGGCCTGGGGTCCCAGGGCCCTTCCTTGTTTCTCAGAGGCCCCTCAGCCACTGGAACCCCATCTTCAGCCCAGCCTGTCCGTCCCTGTCCCGGGCTGGGGAGGGGGGAGGGGAACTTTGTTGGGAATAAACTTCACTCTGTGGATTTTGCTGCTGAGCTGTTTGCTTCCCTCAGGT